CTCTTTCTTTTGGTCTCTCCCCACTTTTCCATGTCTTCTCCCTATCTCTCCCTTCATGTCACCGCGCACCATTTCTCAAGGTAGCTGATTGTTCTTAAGACACATCTGTCTATCTCTGGTCCTATGATACCTTGCACGTCTCTTATCTGAGCTCAGGACAAGACCTTCTCCCCGGTCCCCAGCCAGGAAATTCCAGGGGAGAGGAGTATGCGGGAGCCCCCACATCCACTGTCTCCCCGGGCCTGGGGCCTTATCACTGCCCAAGCCCAGCTGGTTAATGTCTGGCGTGGAGCTCCTGGGAAGTGGGGAGGAGAGCAGAGGGTGGGAATCTGCCCCGGGATTGACACGCAATTGGCAAAAGACGGCAAAGGAATCTCAGGCCCAGACTCCTGGGGCTAATGGAGGAGGAGGCTGGGGGCTGGACTCCTGAGTCTGAGACGGGGCGGGGTTGGGAGGTGGTGGGGGGAACTGTGGGCTTAGTACTCAGGCGCCTGGGGCTGGGGGGAGAGGTGGCTGGGGTCGCAAGTCCTGGGTCTGAGGGAGGAGGGGCCGGATGCCTGGACTCCTGGGTCTGAAGGGAGGAGGGGCTGGGGGCCTGGACTGCTAGGTCCAAAGGAGGAGGCAGCTGGAAACTGGGACTCCTGTGACCAAGGCGGCCGCGTTGAACGAGCCAGGCCTGGCTTCCAAGGTCCCGGCACGCGAGTGCAAGGCAGGATCCCCCGGCCCCTCCTCTGCCGCCCGGCGCCGCCCCGCCCCCGCCCCCGACCCGGGCCCTGCGGAGCGTGAGCAGCTAGCACCCGGCGGGCCAGCGAGCGTCCCTGCAGCCAGCGAGCAGGAGGAGGAGCTGCTGCCGGGCGGAGGGCAGCCGCGGGAGCCGAAGAGGGCGCCCCAGGTAAGATCTCCACTCCTCCTCCCTCGGGATTCCGGCGTCCTGGTCGCCCTGCCCTCGGGTGGGGAGGGACGGGGGCGGGGCCGACCGGGGCGGGGCTTGGCGGAGGAAACTGAGGCAAGAGGGAAGTGTCCCAGATATGCAGCCGGTTTCCCCTGAGGGGTCTCGGAGTCCGGAACCCCCAACCCAAATCTGGAGGATGAGGAACCCGGAGTCTGCATTTCTTAGTATCCGAGAAGGAGGGGCCTGAATTCCAGAACTCCTGGGTCTGAGAGAGGAGGGCACTGGGGGCCTGGATTCCTGGGTCTGAGGGAGAAGGGCGCTGGGGGCATGGACTCCTGGGTCTGAAGGAGGAGGGCGCTGGGGACCTGGACTCCAGGGTCTGAGGGAGAAGGGTGCTGGGGGCCTGGGCCTGGACTCCTCCTGGGTCTGAGGGAGAAGGGTGCTGGGGGCCTGGACTTCTGGGTCTGAGAGAGGAGGGCGCTGGGGGCCTGGACTACTCCTGGGTCTGAGGGAGGAGGGCGCTGGGGATCTGAACTCCTGGGTCTGAAGGTGGAGGCCCTGGGGTCTGCACTACTCGGTCTGAGGGAGAAGGCGGTCCTGGTTGGGTCAGCCTGGGCTCCTTTCACTCTCCACCCTTCCCCTTTCCTGTACCGAGGAGCCAGGGCAGGCAGCCACTCCAGGTATGTGCAGAAGTCTTGGGCGGGCCCTGGCCTGTCCTGTGAGGAGGGAACATTCCAGGAAGCAGCTTGGGGAACCAGGGCTTCTTGAGTGTGGGCCCTCAGGGACCCGGGTGTCCAGGCCAGTTCCGCCCCATCTGGGAGATGAATGGGCCGAGGGGGATGTAATCTCTTCCAGCCTCCTTCATCCACTGCCTCTCCCTTCCCCTATTCTCCCTTCCCCTCCCTCCATCTGCTTCCCATCCCAGCCAGGAGCCATCACCTGGGTAGAAAAGGGGCCTCTGGAAAGGGGGCGGGGCCTTGACTCTTGGGTACCCTGCACTTGAAGAGGAACTCTGGGAAGGGGTTGTTCAGGGATTTGGCCCCTTCCCCACCTGCCTCTATAACCTGTCTATTCTTTTCTTCCCCTAGGTGGTTGCCCCCTCCCTCTCCTGAGATGTCAGGAAGGAGGGGGCCACCTGTGTCCTCCACAGGGGCCCCCCGAAGCCTGGGGACTCCCAGCCCCAGAGCTCCGAGGCGGAGGAGGTGCTGACAGGTCTGGTAACTACTGACTGTTTCCCAGTCTTCTCCACTCTAATCCCAGCCTCCCTCTTTCTGTCTCCAGGTGCTCCGAGAGATGCTCCCTCTCCCCTCATGCTCCCTCCCCATCCTCCTCCTTTTCCTCCTCCCCAGTGTGCCAATTGAGTCCCAACCCCCACCCTCAACATTGCCCCCTTTTCTGGCCCCTGAGTGGGACCTTCTCTCCCCCCGAGTAGTCCTGTCTAGGGGTGCCCCTGCTGGGCCCCCTCTGCTCTTCCTGCTGGAGGCTGGGGCCTTTCGGGAGTCAGCAGGTGCCCCGGCCAACCGCAGCCGGCGTGGGGTGAGCGAAACTGCACCAGCGAGTCGTCGGGGTGAGCTGGCTGTGTGCGATGCAGTCAGTGGCTGGGTGACAGACCGCCGGACCGCTGTGGACTTGCGTGGGCGCGAGGTGGAGGTGTTGGGCGAGGTGCCTGCAGCTGGCGGCAGTCCCCTCCGCCAGTACTTCTTTGAAACCCGCTGCAAGGCTGATAACGCTGAGGAAGGTGGCCCGGGGGCAGGTGGAGGGGGCTGCCGGGGAGTGGACAGGAGGCACTGGGTATCTGAGTGCAAGGCCAAGCAGTCCTATGTGCGGGCATTGACCGCTGATGCCCAGGGCCGTGTGGGCTGGCGATGGATTCGAATTGACACTGCCTGCGTCTGCACACTCCTCAGCCGGACTGGCCGGGCCTGAGACCCATGCCCAGGAAAATAACAGAGCTGGATGCTGAGAGACCTCAGGGATGGCCCAGCTGATCTAAGGACCCCAGTTTGGGAACTCATCAAATAATCACAAAATCACAATTCTCTGATTTTGAGCTCAATCTCTGCAGGATGGGTGAAACCACATGGGGTTTTGGAGGTTGAATAGGAGTTCTCCTGGAGCAACTTGAGGGTAATAATGATGATGATATAATAATAATAGCCACTATTTACTGAGTGTTTACTGTTTCTTATCCCTAA